GGTTCCAAGGCAGGAAAGGGGCGCAGAAGGCCGGGACGGCGCCGGGTACAAAGCCTCGCAGGGACGCCCGAAGGCCGCAGAGCCACCGCGGGGAACTGACAGCCGGAGCCGGAGCTGGAGCCGGGGGGCGGGGAGGAGGGGCGGAGGGGCGCGGCCAGGCGGGGTCCGCGGACTCCGGCCTGGGAAGGATGCGCGCGGACTAGGGCGCGGGGAGCCAAGGCCCAGAACATCGGTACCGCGCTCCCTTCAGCCGAGGGGCTGCAGAGAGGCCAGGGGGCAGGGGGCAGGGGGCAGGGGGCAGGGGGCAAAGGGCAAGGGCAGAAAGGAACCCACGTAGCCAAACGGCACCCAGCGGCCCCGACCCCAAGTGTCCCGACGAGGGGGGACGCCTGCGACTAACGCGGGGACAGCCCCCGCCGCGCGCCACCGCCGCACCCCAGGCACCGGGCCCCCACGCAGGGACGGCGTGGACCACCCTACCCCCGAACCCCGAGGCTCTGGCCAACACTGAGGCCCCCTGTGCCTCGAGGCCGCGTCCAACCTCCCCCGCGGCGCCGGCCCACATGGTTCCGCCCGCCGCGGGCCGCGTTACCTAGGAGACCGACCCGCCGCGGCCGCGCCGGAGGCCACGGAGCCCACGCTTTTCAGAGAGTCTCCACTCGACGGACCCAGAGGCCCGGCGGCCGGTGCTCAACGGAGCCACAAGCCTGAGGACCGAGGACTGGCCGAGGGGCGCGCCCCGTCCGCTGCCACCCGCGGGAGGAGCCTCGGAAGGCGGCGCACCGCGCCGCACACTCAGTCCAAGAACCCGCCTCGCGTCACTGTCGCCGTCAGGGCCGCGGAGCCAATCAGAGCCCAAGTCGAGGGCTGCGCTTTGCGAGCGCCAGCCAATCGGTGCGGCGGCGGGCCCATCCTGATTTGCATGTCCGACGACCCCTCAACCAATGGTAATGTGACTGGCGTGAACAATAGCCAATCAGAAGCTGGAAGAGGCGTGGCCCCGGGCGTCCCACGAGGTGAAGATGCTGCTGGCGGAACCTGCAGGAGCTAGCGGGATTCGGGGGCGCTAAAGTCGCAGGGGCAGGGCGGGAAGGAAGATCCGGCGCGGGGCACAGGATCCGGAGCTGGAGCCCCCAGGTGAGTACCGGGGAGACCCCGGCGGGGCGCGCACGCCCAGCTAATTTTTTTTATTTTGGGATAGAGGCCTCACGACAGGACTAGTGCCTTGGTAAGAAGAGGAAAAGGCCAGAGCTCCCTCCCTACCCTGTGTGGACCCAGCAGGAAGGAATTCTGTCTGCAAGAGAGAGCCCTCACCTGGAACCAAATCAGCCAGGACCCTGATGTTGGATTTACCAGCCTCCAGCACCGTGAGACAGAAACGTCTGCTGTTTCAGCCACCCAGGTTGTGGTATTTCATTATGGCATTCCCAAGCTTCTTCCCCTCCCTTATTTTGCTTTTCTTCCAGAATTTTCCCACTGTAAAAAACCGAGCAAGTCTGGATAAGTGAGGCTGGCTCCATGTATCCAGAATCAACGACGGGCTCCCCGGCTCGGCTCTCGCTGCGGCAGACGGGCTCCCCCGGGATGATCTACAGGTGACCCCCTGCCCCCTCACCCAGGCCCCCTCCCTTTTTCTCTTTTCTCCATTGCTGTCCGAAGTACTCGGTATGGGAGTCCCAAAAGACAGCTCCAGTTTTACAGGTAATGAGTCTTCATTCTCCCTAAAACCCAGCTGCTGAGAACTCACGTGGCGTTTGTTTTTCAGGAACCTGGGCAAGTCTGGCCTGCGGGTCTCCTGCCTGGGACTTGGTGAGTGTGGGGGTCCCCTCCGTCCCACCAGGTTCCTAACTTGAGCCCCTGTGTCTCCTTCCAGGAACATGGGTGACCTTCGGAGGCCAGATCACCGATGAGGTAAGATGGGGCTCTCCCAGCACCCCAGAACCCTGGCAGGACAGTGTCGGTTTTCTCGTTTCAGATGGCAGAGCAGCTCATGACCTTGGCCTATGATAATGGCATCAACCTCTTCGATACAGCAGAAGTCTACGCAGCCGGCAAGTACGTGTCTTTTCACACGGGAAAAAGTGGTTCTGTGATGAGAGCTCGGTGTCTTGTTTTGCAGGGCTGAAGTGGTACTGGGAAACATCATTAAGAAGAAAGGATGGAGGTAACGGCCCTGCTCTCTGCGGCCTGTCCCTGATCACACCCCTTCTTTCTCTTCTGTTCCACAGGCGGTCCAGCCTCGTCATCACCACCAAGATCTTCTGGGGCGGAAAGTAGGTGCAACAGCTGGCGATGCTTCCAGCCCGTGACATCACACGCGGTCGGCCTGTTTTCCAGGGCGGAGACGGAGCGGGGCCTGTCCAGGAAGCACATAATCGAAGGTGAGGACGCGCTCGGGCACCTCAGGGCCCCCCAGTGACGCCCCCCCACCTGGTCCTCCCCCAGGTCTGAAAGCTTCCCTGGAGCGACTGCAGCTGGAGTACGTGGATGTGGTGTTTGCCAACCGCCCGGACCCCAACACCCCGATGGAAGGTAGGTGGTCTGCGGCGGCGCCACCGGTTAGGCCCACCTGCGGTTTCCCTTTCTCTCACGACAGAGACCGTCCGCGCCATGACCCACGTCATCAACCAGGGGATGGCCATGTACTGGGGCACGTCACGCTGGAGCTCCATGGAGATCATGGTACGGTGGCCGCGCAGCATGTGTGTGTCCAGAGGGCCCTCGGGGTCCCTTTCTGCCTTCACAGGAGGCCTACTCCGTGGCCCGGCAGTTCAACCTGACCCCGCCCATCTGCGAGCAGGCTGAGTACCACATGTTCCAGCGTGAGAAAGTGGAGGTGCAGCTGCCGGAGCTGTTCCACAAGATAGGTGGGCACCCTCGGGCCCCTCGCCCCGCCCCAAGGGCTTGACTCCACCTGCTTTTCCTCTTCAGGAGTGGGCGCCATGACCTGGTCCCCTCTGGCCTGTGGCATTGTTTCTGGCAAGTACGACAGTGGCATCCCACCCTACTCAAGAGCCTCCTTGAAGGTGAAGGAACAGCCTGGTGGGGAGGGACGGGCGTAGCTGTGCTGCTCCCCTCCCCCGCAACCAGGGCTACCAGTGGCTGAAGGACAAGATCCTCAGTGAGGAGGGCCGGCGCCAGCAAGCCAAGCTGAAGGAGCTGCAGGCCATCGCCGAGCGCCTGGGCTGCACCCTGCCCCAGCTGGCCATAGGTAACGGTGGGGTCGCCATGGGGCCAGTGCCCTTTCTCCCTCACCTTGGGTCTCGCCGCCACAGCCTGGTGCCTGAGGAATGAGGGAGTCAGCTCCGTGCTCCTGGGGGCCTCCAATGCGGACCAGCTCATGGAGAACATTGGGGCAATACAGGTAAGAGTGAGAGGCCCTGCTGGGCAGAGGGCCCATCCCAGCCCGAGCCCCGTCCAGTGCATCCTCCCAGGCTCGTCCTGCGTGCCAGGCTCTGTTCTAGGCACTCAGGATGCGCCCGTGAACCATCAGAGTTGTGCTCCTGGAGAGCTTGCTTTCCAGCAGGAACAGACATGAACACTAACTGCACGAAACAAGGAGGTTAGAATGTGTGTCAGGGTGGACGAGCGCTGGGATTCTGATTTGTTGTTGTTCTTGCACGCAGGTCCTTCCGAAACTGTCATCTTCCATTATCCACGAGATTGATAGTATTTTGGGCAATAAACCCTACAGCAAAAAGGACTACAGATCCTAAGCCGCCCCCGCCCGCCTGCTCGGACAGTTTCCGTTCCCTCCTAGTCTCTGTTCGCTCGCTTAAGCTGTTTTGAAGCCAAGTGAAGAGTGTGGTTTGCATCCAAGAGAAAACACCACACTGTGATGTCATCGGGAAATGATCTCCCAAGTCGCTGCCAGACACCACCCACTGCTTCGCCGGACAATGTCGAAGTCCAGTCTGTGCCGGGGAAGGCACTGGTTAGGAAGGATGTTCAAACGGTCCCACCCAAGCCTGTCACCTCTGCTCATCCTCCAAGACCACCCAGCTTTCTCCCAGCCACAGCCAAGATTCCCAAAGTCAAGGCCCAAAGATTTCCAAGGTTCCCAAAGTCAAGGCCAGGCCAAGGCCTGGTTGGGTCCTTGGGGCGGGCAGGGCCAGCCTCTCCTCTGCTGAGAATCCCCACTTGGTGTAGGGGGAGAGGGGAAAGGGGTCTGGCCCATCGAGGGGCCCCTTCTGCCAGGGCCTTGGTTGCTGGGGCAGGGCCTCCCCACTGGGGGTCTTCCTCCACCTCCCACTTTCCAAGGGCTCCAGGAATCTGGGGCCTGACCACAGATTCCTCTCCCATCCTTTTCTGCTCCAACCTGCCCCACTGGGTCCCGGCAGGGGCCATGCCTACCAAGCTCGAGCTGGCCCTTGACCCCCACCCACCCCCACCCTTGCTGGCAGGGGCAGGGACCCCAGGGGGATTGACTCTGCAGTTTGGGAGCCACAAAAAGCGTAGCGGTGTGATTTCTAGCTCAGCCTCCCACCGTCTTCCTCCTACACACCAATGATGAGCCTCATGCCAGTGAGGCCCGGAGCGCTTGGGAGGGGTCCCAGTGGGGCAGGCCCCTCTGTCTGGCCACCCCTCTGTCCTGGCCCCGGAAGGCCCTGTGGTCATGTGCTCCTAGCTGCACGGTGGCTGCTGGCCACACCACGGCAAGTGGCAGCAGGGGCCGGCCCTGTGCACAAGGATGCACTCCTCTCGGCCCCTGTAGACTTTCTCTAAAGCCGCCCGCCAGCCCAGGCCGCTGCTCTGCACCGAGCTGGTGGGCTTGGGTTTTGTGGAGCGCATGCTTGGACCCTTTCAGTAAGGAAGGGTCTTTGGGGTTTTCTGTGCCCATGACTTGGGGGCTGCACCCCCACAGCACCCCCACAATGTAGGAAAAGACCTCAGGGAACCTCTCCCTGGAAAGACGGGCAGGGCTGGTTAGCCCCTCCCACTGCCTGACACCTGGGACAGGCTGGGCAGAGGGGAGAGAGGGCAGGACAGGCCAGAGTGACGCCCCCGTGCAGCTTGGGCCGGAGGGCAAGGGATGCCAGTAAGTCTGCAGGTGCGGGGTGCCACCTACAGGCCCAGGCCTGTGTCCCAAGCAGTACCCAGGCTTTGCAGACCACGCGGGGCAGGGCTCCACTGAAGCCACCCCCACCCCTCGCCAGCTAGCTCCATAGGGAAGCCTGTGTCTCCTGCCCCCAGGGCGCACCCTCAGTGCAGGCACCTCTGTTCCCGCTTTGCCCCTGGAGGAGCCACTATTCCAGAAGGCTCCACCCTGCCGTCCTGCGGGAGCCTGCTGTCCAGTCCTGGCCGGGCCAAGGCCTGGGAAACTGTGAAAGTCAGAAAGGCCAGCGGGGAGAGGCTGGGGCGAGGGGAGGAGGGGGATCAGCTTCTGCTATTACCGACCCCCCTTCATGCTGCCCCTGGCGCCTAGAACCCTTGCCCCTCCTCATAGACCAAGTCCCGGGGGTCTCCACTCAGTCCTGCTGCCTGCTTCACCAGAAGCAGCCCTGTGAGTGTGGGGTGGGGAAGTCCCTTCCCAACGGAGGTCCCAGCCTATGGCCCTGGGCCCAGGTGGGGGTCGCCTGCTTCCTTCCCGGACAGGGTCCTGCAGTGGCCAATGGTGCCAGAGGGCAGGTGGCCCACCCTCGCCATCAGGGAGGGTGGCTGGCCCCATCCCCACTGCCACCCAGCCCCACCCACTGTTGGAAGAGGGACCAGCGCGAGGTGGTGCCCAGGGTGGGCACTGCTGCTTAATGCGAGGCACACCTGGGGCAGCTGAGCCCCCAAAGGCTGCGGGTTTGCCAAACACAGAGAGGCCAGGCCCCAGTGTCAGGATGCAGTCAGCCTCTGGCGCAGCTCTTTCCACGACCTGGTTCCTGGATGTCCTGCTTGCTCCACACCCATCTACAGGGAGGATGTGAGGGGGCTCTGCCTCCTAGGGCCAGGTCCCCCCTCTCGGGAGGAGGTATTGGGTAGGACCATCCAAGAAAGGGCAGAAGACCAAGGGCAGTCGGGGTCTAGAAAGGAGGGCGCTGGCCCTGCTGGACGCTTCGGAGCCCCCACTGTTTCCCACTCAGCTTTGTGCTCAGATCCCAGGTCCCAAGGAGTGACAGGGGCTTCCTCCCACCTTCTGTCCTTGTCCAGTCATGTAAATAATGTGCTTTTTCTCTCCCCGAGTCTTTTTTTTTAAACCTACCGTGGTTCCTCAGCTAACTGCATTCCCTACCCAGGCAGAGACTGTCCTATGCCTCGAGCTTCCAAACGAGACTCAGACCGCGACACAGCCACCGTATTTATGGAATGACAAAATAAATAAAGCCCAAACCCATCGGTCTCTGTGACTTTTTGCTCCTCTCATTT